TGAAGCCAGGATTCTTGAAACATTCTTCTTTTTTGACACAAGTTAATACAGTTTGTGTCCTAACGAGGAAATAATTATTTAGATTTCAACAATTATTTAGAATTGAAAAATTAAAAATTATAACTCTAATTTTTGCCTTTACTATGTTCCAGTTATTGTGCTAAATAGTTAATACGTATAGCCTTATTTAAGTTCTTATAACAGTCTTATAAAATAGGTAATATTATTATCTCCATTTGAAAACTGAGGTTTAGGGGGATTAAATTACTTTAATCATAGAATCAGGAAATGGCAGAGTTGGGATTTCAGTTCAGAATATCTGATTTCAGTTTTCATGCTCTTAACAGTGATGCCATATTGCAAATGTCTATATTGAAAAAAAAGTCTATTTAGCCTGCTGCTTGTTTTGTAAATTAATTTTTATTGGCACAATGATATACCTTGAGAGCTACAAAGACAAATTTGTGTAGTTATGGCAAACAGAAACTGTATGCTCTGGAAATAAATGATTTAGTAGCTAGCCCTTTATAGAAAAAATCTGCCAACCTCTGGTCTGTAGACACCAACTTTAAAATGTTTTTCAAGTGACCTCCAGGAGAAGGAACCAGAAATGTACCCCGGATTTGCAGAAAAGGTGGGTGCTGTTTGTACTCTCAGTGAAATTGGTGAATGAATAATACAAACCTGGAAACCTGGCCTACCTGGCCTCCTGCAGTCTTCACTGTGTTGATTCAAGTCTATTATGACCTGTTCTTGTTGTCTTTCATGAGTCAGAGCAGAGGCCTTATCCCTTCCCCTCCCTGTCATAAATGCCTTAGAGCTTGGACTTGGATCTCAGCTTAATCAGTTTTGTCTCCACTTCCCCTTTCTTGCTTCAAGGTTCACATGTGTGCGAGGCAGATAATTCTAGGGGCTGCCATGGCTTGGCTAAGCTTCCCTTGACCACTGAGCATTTCTAAGGGAGTTGAGGCTGGTGGCTCCTCCTTCCTTCCTACTGGTGCTTCCACCTGCCTTGGTCTGAGTTGCAGTCCATGGGGCAGCGCCTAAGTGTCTGAGCACACTTAAGAATCTCTAGTGGTTTATGACCCAGACTTTGCCCTACCACCTCAGTCTTCTGAATGTTCTCTTCCCTGGACCCTGCTCCAGACACTTTAAATTCAGAAGAGGAAAATGTGCCCAGCCTGCCTGGAGAAAAGTGTCTGCTCCTAGCCAAGATCTCCTCATCACAAAGTAAGAATATCAGGTGGTGGAACCCCCATCATAGTGACTTTTCACTCTTCTCTCTTTCCACCAGGAATGGGAATGACCTTTGACTTTAAACAAATCCAGACTCCAGTTTTACCCTGAATTGTTGGGGGAACATTTTGTTTTTTTTTTCTTTTTAGTATTTTCAATTCTTCCATGTCTTAGTTTTTAGGGTGTTGACCTGTGTTAATCCAGGCTATCTTCTAGCTATATCTGGTTTCCTCAGGTGGAAAATGTTAAATATAGTTAATATAAAATTTCACTCTAGAATCTGCTAGAAATGACGGAGGCAAAGTTAATGTATATATAAAAAAATCCACCAGTGACTGGTGGCCAGTAGGCTTTCAATAATTGTGAAGTCCCTTCTACCCCCTTGAAAGTACTGTGTTTCTCCCCTAAGCAGCACATTGTGTGTGGTGGTTTCATGGTTAAAAGTTTAGACAGACCCAGCAAATCTCTCTTCTCTTTTACTTCCTAAGTGTGTGACCTTGGACAAGTTACCTTCCCTCTCAGAGCTGAATTTTCCTCAGTTGTAAAATAGAGAGAATTAGAGTATTCATCTCACAGGATAATTGTGAGACTTAAATAAGAGAATGCATGTAAAATGGTTAACATAGGGCTTAGAATGTAGAAAAAAAGTCCTTTGTTTTATTGCCAATTTTATTTTTACTTATGACTAAGCAGCCATGACCTCAGAATAATAGTCAGGGCTGACAATTGTGCTTCAGAGCAAGAAGGGGAAGAGGTGGTGAGATGGAGGCTCTTTCAATTTCTACCTCATTTCTTAAATGGAGCTGTTGAAATCTACCCATGAGCTTTGGCTGGCCACACTGACAGTGTTCTCCTCTCAGCAAAGACCAATTAGCAAGTCCTGATAACAGAAGTACAACCCACCCCCTTGTAATTCCTCCTGAGATCCTAACCAGGATTTGTAAAACACCCGGATATGGGTAAAGAACCATCCCGGGTTTTGTATCAAACCAGGCCCCAGAGGAACAGGACATTCCAGTAGTTTTGTTTCTGGAAAAGAGGGCACCCAGCCCTTCCCCCTCCCTCATCCTCCCATCCCAGTAAACCCTGCCAAATTGGAATCCTGGACTTAATTTAGGAGAAAGGCCCTGTAACCAAGATACTGACTGAACATGGCTGGCGGACTCAGGCTGGGGTCTGCAGTGCAGCATTAATGGGCCGCTGACATGAATATGGAGTAGTTTTCTCTAGCAAAGGTAAGCTTTCTTTTCTCTCTTTTCAAACTCTAAAAGCCCCTTTGTTCTCTTTCTTCTACACCAGCAGTTTTTATTTGCCTGTTTCCCAGAGTAATGTGGGCCATGGAGTCAGGCCACCTCCTCTGGGCTCTGCTGTTCATGCAGTCCTTGTGGCCTCAACTGACTGATGGAGCCACTCGAGTCTACTACCTGGGCATCCGGGATGTGCAGTGGAACTATGCTCCCAAGGGAAGAAATGTCATCACGAACCAGCCTCTGGACAGTGACATGTAGGTTTAATTTCTTGTGGTATTTGAGGGGAGCAAAATTATGACTCTTTTTCTTCTTTCCCAGAGTGGCTTCCAGCTTCTTAAAGTCTGACAAGAACCGGATAGGGGGAACCTACAAGAAGACCATCTATAAAGAATACAAGGATGACTCATACACAGATGAAGTGGCCCAGCCTGCCTGGTTGGGCTTCCTGGGGCCAGTGTTGCAGGCTGAAGTGGGGGATGTCATTCTTATTCACCTGAAGAATTTTGCCACTCGTCCCTATACCATCCACCCTCATGGTGTCTTCTACGAGAAGGACTCTGAAGGTAAACCATTCCACCGTTTCTTTCCCCCATGCCTGGGCCTGTGCATGTACAATTTCATTTCTAGGTTCCCTATACCCAGATGGCTCCTCTGGGCCACTGAAAGCTGATGACTCTGTTCCCCCGGGGGGCAGCCATATCTACAACTGGACCATTCCAGAAGGCCATGCACCCACCGATGCTGACCCAGCGTGCCTCACCTGGATCTACCATTCTCATGTAGATGCTCCACGAGACATTGCAACTGGCCTAATTGGGCCTCTCATCACCTGTAAAAGAGGTACAGGTCCCAAGGATAAGCTATGAGGTGTACTTCTCAAGGGAAACTGTCTTACTTGCCCTAGGAGCCCTGGATGGGAACTCCCCTCCTCAACGCCAGGATGTAGACCATGATTTCTTCCTCCTCTTCAGTGTGGTAGATGAGAACCTCAGCTGGCATCTCAATGAGAACATTGCCACTTACTGCTCAGATCCTGCTTCAGTGGACAAAGAAGATGAGACATTTCAGGAGAGCAATAGGATGCATGGTGAGTTGGGAAAAGGTGGCCACATTGTGACATCCTGATATTTTCTTTGGGTTTTCTTTTGCAGCAATCAATGGCTTTGTTTTTGGGAATTTACCTGAGCTGAACATGTGTGCACAGAAACGTGTGGCCTGGCACTTGTTTGGCATGGGCAATGAAATTGATGTCCACACAGCATTTTTCCATGGACAGATGCTGACTACCCGTGGACACCACACTGATGTGGCTAACATCTTTCCAGCCACCTTTGTGACTGCTGAGATGGTGCCCTGGGAACCTGGTACCTGGTTAATTAGCTGCCAAGTGAACAGTCACTTTCGAGGTGAGATCCAACATTTCTGACCATTGGGTTGTGAATGGGGTCAGCCATAATGTTCTTCCTTCAGATGGCATGCAGGCACTCTACAAGGTCAAGTCTTGCTCCATGGCCCCTCCTGTGGACCTGCTCACAGGCAAAGTTCGACAGTACTTCATTGAGGCCCATGAGATTCAATGGGACTATGGCCCGATGGGGCATGATGGGAGTACTGGGAAGAATTTGAGAGAGCCAGGCAGGTAAGAGGCAGTGGGATCCCTCTCTTTAATTCAATAATATCATATTTTCCTTTTTATACATCAGTATCTCAGATAAGTTTTTCCAGAAGAGCTCCAGCCGAATTGGGGGCACTTACTGGAAAGTGCGATATGAAGCCTTTCAAGATGAGACATTCCAAGAGAAGATGCATTTGGAGGAAGATAGGCATCTTGGAATCCTGGGTGAGGAATTTTTAAATTATGAAATTCATTTACATTCTCATTGTCTCTCCTTCCCATTTTCCAGGGCCAGTGATCCGGGCTGAGGTGGGTGACACCATTCAGGTGGTCTTCTACAACCGTGCCTCCCAGCCATTCAGCATGCAGCCCCATGGGGTCTTTTATGAGAAAGACTATGAAGGCACTGTGTACAATGATGGTGAGCCAACAGGGTTTCTAGTAAATGTGGGCTCTAAGTAATGAGTCCCATATTTTCACTACAGGCTCATCTTACCCTGGCTTGGTTGCCAAGCCCTTTGAGAAAGTAACATACCGCTGGACAGTCCCCCCTCATGCCGGTCCCACTGCTCAGGATCCTGCTTGTCTCACTTGGATGTACTTCTCTGCTGCAGATCCCATAAGAGACACAAATTCTGGCCTGGTGGGCCCGCTGCTGGTGTGCAGGGCTGGTGCCTTGGGTGCAGATGGCAAGCAGGTATTGTCAGGGTTATCTGGCTGGAAAGCCTGATTCCCTCTACTTTCTTCTATTGGGCCTGCAGAAAGGGGTGGATAAAGAATTCTTTCTTCTCTTCACTGTGTTGGATGAGAACAAGAGCTGGTACAGCAATGCCAATCAAGCAGCTGCTATGTTGGATTTCCGACTGCTTTCAGAGGATATTGAGGGCTTCCAAGACTCCAATCGGATGCATGGTATGGGGAGTACTTTTGCCCTGGGCTAAATTTCCCCACCTTGTCTTGTGTTTTTGTTTTCCAGCCATTAATGGGTTTCTGTTCTCTAACCTGCCCAGGCTGGACATGTGCAAGGGTGACACAGTGGCCTGGCACCTGCTCGGCCTGGGCACAGAGACTGATGTGCATGGAGTCATGTTCCAGGGCAACACTGTGCAGCTTCAGGGCATGAGGAAGGGTGCAGCTATGCTCTTTCCTCATACCTTTGTCATGGCCATCATGCAGCCTGACAACCTTGGTAAGTGCCTTAGCAGCTGGCCCTAGAGGCTTGAGTCAGATTTTTCTCTCTGATCCTCCCTCAGGGACATTTGAGATTTATTGCCAGGCAGGCAGCCATCGAGAAGCAGGGATGAGGGCAATCTATAATGTCTCCCAGTGTCCTGGCCACCAAGCCACCCCTCGCCAACGCTACCAAGCTGCAAGAATCTACTATATCATGGCAGAAGAAGTAGAGTGGGACTATTGCCCTGACCGGAGCTGGGAACGGGAATGGCACAACCAGTCTGAGAAGGACAGGTAAGGCTTCATAAATGGAGAGATTACACTTTAGGTGCTGATAGTACTCTTTGGATTCCTCTAGTTATGGTTACATTTTCCTGAGCAACAAGGATGGGCTCCTGGGTTCCAGATACAAGAAAGCTGTATTCAGGGAATACACTGATGGTACATTCAGGATCCCTCGGCCAAGGACTGGACCAGAAGAACACTTGGGAATCTTGGGTAAGGGAATTCTACTTCCCTCCTAGTGTTTATTTATTTATTTAATTATTTTTGTTTACATTAGGTCCACTTATCAAAGGTGAAGTTGGTGATATCCTGACTGTGGTATTCAAGAATAATGCCAGCCGCCCCTACTCTGTGCATGCTCATGGAGTGCTAGAATCTACTACTGTCTGGCCACTGGCTGCTGAGCCTGGTGAGTGGGGACACTTAGTGAAAGAACAAAGGGTGCAACTGGAGGTTCCTTGTTACACTTCTAGGTGAGGTGGTCACTTATCAGTGGAACATCCCAGAGAGGTCTGGCCCTGGGCCCAATGACTCTGCTTGTGTTTCCTGGATCTATTATTCTGCAGTGGATCCCATCAAGGTAAATACAAGATTGGCTACCTGGAGGTGGGTTTTCTCTCTCTCCCACTTCCTCCCTTCCTCAGGACATGTATAGTGGCCTGGTGGGGCCCTTGGCTATCTGCCAAAAGGGCATCCTGGAGCCCCATGGAGGACGGAGTGACATGGATCGGGAATTTGCATTGTTGTTCTTGATTTTTGATGAAAATAAGTCTTGGTATTTGGAGGAAAATGTGGCAACCCATGGGTCCCAGGATCCAGGCAGTATTAACCTACAGGATGAAACTTTCTTGGAGAGCAATAAAATGCATGGTCAGTAGTAAAAAACCTACTCTTGTTCCAAATTCTTTTCTTTTCTTTTCTTTTTTTTTGACAGCAATCAATGGGAAACTCTATGCCAACCTTAGGGGTCTTACCATGTACCAAGGAGAACGAGTGGCCTGGTACATGCTGGCCATGGGCCAAGATGTGGATCTACACACCATCCACTTTCATGCAGAGAGCTTCCTCTATCGGGTGAGCTGGAAAATGGGCTGAGTCCCTCAAGGTTCCTCTCCCTCATTCCCAATCTCTCTTGCAGAATGGCGAGAACTACCGGGCAGATGTGGTGGATCTGTTCCCAGGGACTTTTGAGGTTGTGGAGATGGTGGCCAGCAACCCTGGGACATGGCTGATGCACTGCCATGTGACTGACCATGTCCATGCTGGCATGGAGACCCTCTTCACTGTTTTTTCTCGAACAGGTAAGTCCTAACTTCCCCAAAATGATCATCTTGCTAACCTCTTGTCTTTTTTCCCCCCAACCAGAACACTTAAGCCCTCTCACCGTCATCACCAAAGAGACTGAAAAAGGTACGTAAAATGATGCACAGACTGGGTACTTACAGGATGCCCATTTTTTTTTTCTCCATTTCAGCAGTGCCCCCCAGAGACATTGAAGAAGGCAATGTGAAGATGCTGGGCATGCAGATCCCCATAAAGAATGTTGAGATGCTGGCCTCTGTTTTGGTTGCCATTAGTGTCACCCTTCTGCTCGTTGTTCTGGCTCTTGGTGGAGTGGTTTGGTACCAACATCGACAGAGAAAGCTACGACGCAATAGGAGGTCCATCCTGGATGACAGCTTCAAGCTTCTGTCTTTCAAACAGTAACATCTGGAGCCTGGAGATATCCTCAGGAAGCACATCTGTAGTGCACTCCCAGCAGGCCATGGACTAGTCACTAACCCCACACTCAAAGGGGCATGGGTGGTGGAGAAGCAGAAGGAGCAATCAAGCTTATCTGGATATTTCTTTCTTTATTTATTTTACATGGAAATAATATGATTTCACTTTTTCTTTAGTTTCTTTGCTCTACGTGGGCACCTGGCACTAAGGGAGTACCTTATTATCCTACATCGCAAATTTCAACAGCTACATTATATTTCCTTCTGACACTTGGAAGGTATTGAAATTTCTAGAAATGTATCCTTCTCACAAAGTAGAGACCAAGAGAAAAACTCATTGATTGGGTTTCTACTTCTTTCAAGGACTCAGGAAATTTCACTTTGAACTGAGGCCAAGTGAGCTGTTAAGATAACCCACACTTAAACTAAAGGCTAAGAATATAGGCTTGATGGGAAATTGAAGGTAGGCTGAGTATTGGGAATCCAAATTGAATTTTGATTCTCCTTGGCAGTGAACTACTTTGAAGAAGTGGTCAATGGGTTGTTGCTGCCATGAGCATGTACAACCTCTGGAGCTAGAAGCTCCTCAGGAAAGCCAGTTCTCCAAGTTCTTAACCTGTGGCACTGAAAGGAATGTTGAGTTACCTCTTCATGTTTTAGACAGCAAACCCTATCCATTAAAGTACTTGTTAGAACACTGAAAGACTGAATTTGGTGATTTTTGACAGTCTCTGTGGCTTCTGTCACTGTGATTGAAACAGAAAATACTTAGGGGGTGAGTGAGTATAGTATGTATTTGTCTAGCCTTTGTAGAACCTACAAGTTTTTGTTTTAGAGATGAGGAAGCTGTTCCAGAGGAAGCATCAAAGAGTGCTGGGTACCACCCTAGAAAAGGAGCTGTCGCATAAATGACAAAAATTTTCTGAGTGTCAAGAAAATTTGCCAGAGGGAAATAGAAGTCTGAGACGAGACTCAAACCTGTCCAGTGGGCCAGGGGAAGTAGGACCATATCTTATGGGGCCTTTTTGGCAGTGGTGGTGTGAAAGGTCTAGTTGCAACTTTGGGGGCTTCCTTATAGGATGGAGTCATTCTTTCTGGTATTTTACAGCAATATTCCTTTGTTACATGCAAATTTGAGCCAAATATTGGTTAGAGAGCACAGATAAGTGATAAATTTTAGATTGGGTAAGATGGCCCACCCCACTGCAATATCCATAATATTGTACCACATGGCAAGTGGAGAACAGAAGAGGTATCAAGGAGAGAAAAGATGATAACTATGTACTGTTTTACACTTTAAAAAGCATTTTAATTCTTGATTGCGTTTGGATTACCTCAGGGCAAGTCATTTTACATTTGAGTAATGTTATCCATTTATACATTTGAGTGAACAAAAGCTTATGGACATTAAGTAACTTCATCCAAGATCCCTCAGGTAGAAGTTGAGCAGGGATTCATGTATTCATCTGTTTGACTCCAAATACCTATTTCATCCTCATATATCATGGAAACATCCACTAATCTCCATCCACCTTACCCATATTGATTCCAACTTTTCTGTCTGTCCAGCAATCTGTCTGTCTAGGTAGCAATCTCTTGAAGATAAAATGTAGAAACTCACAGAGCTGGTGTTCAGTTACGATATAAGTTTGGAGGAGAAAACACAATCCAGAAGCTATGATTCCTCTTGTTTTTCCATGGTCAATGGGTTTCTGGAGAGCTTTACTGAGAATCTCAGAAATAAAGTGTGGGTGGAAGGGGGATTTAGATGGCTAGTTATCCAAGAGTTAGTGTTTAGGCCATTGCAGAATCAATGATTTAACAGCAGCAGAACTGTTTTGGCCTGCAGTTAACATGAATGTTAATGAAGACCAAGTACATGCTAGGAATTCCAGTCAATTAATGGTTATAATTTACATGCAACTAGGAGGTTCTTAGCTTGGTCTCAGTTATAACTCTAAGAGACTAGGAGAGGTAGATGAGATGGAATGCATTTCTTCTTATTTTGTAATCCTGCTCCAGGTCAAGGAATAGAAACTCAGAGCCCATGTATTTAAGAAAGAAATGTATTTTTGTGGTAAGTTTGCTCCAAGTAGGGATACAAGTATCTATTTTTGACAATCAAGTGACATTGCCATCTATTCAGTTGCTCAAGCTGGAAATTATCAGTGTCAACACATCAGTGAGTCTCGGTTTTATCTCCAAAATG